TGTTTGATACTTGCCCTGCACTCTGTCCCTAAATGCCCATCTACAGAATTCTGAGGTTGCCTTTCCTGATGCTGGCCCTGCAAGGGCTGGGCTCACACTGTGTCTGATGCAGCAGGGCTGACTTGGGGGCAATTACTTCACATTAAGGTAGAGACCAAGAGAAATACTTGTTTTAATCTGGAAAAACTCAGATGGCTTGCCTACAGCCGTTTCTTACCATTACTCATTAAACCAAGCCCTTACATTTTATCTGAGACCCTGACTCTAACCCTGTGCCATGGAAAAACAAACAAACAAACAAAAAACTAGCATGGTGAGAGGGGGCAGGGTTGAAGACACAGTAACATGTGGCTCTCAGAAGGTGGCATCCCCTTCTGCAGTGGCAGTGTCACCCCTCCCAGCCCGGCCCAGGGGCCTGGTGCACCCAAAGAGGAGCCCGACATTTTCTCAGCCAGAATGAATCACAGGCACATTCTGCTGCGGTTCTGAGAGGCATCTGGCCAGTGTTATAGACTTTTCATGTGTCCTGTTGGTTGTGATCCTCACAGCAGCCCTTGGAGATGGGCTGAACATGAGAGACAAGGAACAAGAGTACAAGGAGATAAGAAGCTCAAAAAACAACAAACAAAACCCAAAGCTAGCAGAAGGAAAGGAACAGTAATGATTAGAGCAGAGATAAACAAAAAGAGAATTTTAAACAACAGAGAAAATCAGTTAAACCAAGAGTTGGCTGTTTGAGAAGACTAACAAAATTGACAGACCTTTAACTTAAATAAAAAGAGAGAAAAGATCTAAATAACTAAAACCAGAAATGGACGAGAAAACATCACGTCCTACAGAACAACACATCTTGCAGAAATAAAAAGGCCAAGAGAATATTATGAACAATTATGCCAACAAATTGTCTAACCTAGATGAAATGGACAAATTCCTAGAAAGACACAACCTACTGAGACTGAACAGACCTACAACTAGTAAAGAGACTGAAGCAGCAGTCAAAAATCTCCCCCAAAAGAAAAGCCCACTCTCTCTCCGGTCCGTGCCTCCAAGATGACAAAGAAAAGAAGGAACAATGGTCGTGCCAAAAAGGGCCGCGGCCACGTGCAGCCTATTCGCTGCACTAACTGTGCCCGATGCGTGCCCAAGGACAACGCCATTAAGAAATTCGTCATTCGAAACATAGTGGAGGCCGCAGCAGTCAGGGACATTTCTGAAGCGAGCGTCTTCGATGCCTATGTGCTTCCCAAGCTGTATGTGAAGCTACATTACTGTGTGAGTTGTGCAATTCACAGCAAAGTAGTCAGGAATCGATCTCGTGAAGCCCGCAAGGACCGAACACCCCCACCTCGATTTAGACCTGCGGGTGCTGCCCCACGTCCCCCACCAAAGCCCATGTAAGGAGCTGAGTTCTTAAAGACTGAAGACAGGCTATTCTCTGGAGAAAAATAAAATGGAAATTGTACTTAAAAAAAAAAAAAAAAAAGCCCAGGACCAGATGGCTTCACTGGTAAATTCTACCAAACATTTACAGAATTCACACCAGTCCTCCTGAAACTCTTCTAAAGAATGAAGAAGAAGGAACATTTCAGTGTTGAGCATCACCCTGATACTAAGGCCAAAGACACTCCAAGAAAGAAAACTACAGACTAATATTCTTGATGAAGATCGATGCCAAAATCCTAAACAACACACTAGCAAACAGAATTCAACAACACATTAAAAGGATTATATGCAATGGCCAAGTGGGATTTATTCCTGGAATGCAAGGATGTTTCAATATAAGAAAATCAATCAATGTAATACACTACATTAACAGAATGAAGGAAAAAACACACAATCACTTCAATTGATACAGAAAAAGCATTTGACAAGATTCAACACAACTTCATGATTTAAAAACAGTCAACAAAGGAACAGAAGGAAATTACCTCAACATCATAAAGGCAGTATATGAAAAGCCCACAGCTAACATGATACTCAGTGATGCCAGAATGAAAGCTTTTCTTCTGAGATCAGGAACAAGAAAAGGATGCTGCTTTCATCAGTTCTGTTGAACATAGTTCTGGGAGTCCTAGCTGGAGCAATCAGGCAAGAAAAAGAAATTTAAAAGGCATCCAAGTCAGAGGTAAGAAGTAAAATTAACTCTATTTGTAAACAATATGGTCCTGTATAGAAAATGTAAACATTTCACCTTAAAACTTTTAGAACTAATAAGCAAATTCAGTGAAGTTGCAGGAGACAAAATTCACACAAATAATTATTGCATTTTTATACACTAACAATAAGCAATCTGAAAAGACAAACTATTCCATTTATGATAGCATCAAAAAGAATAAAATACTTAGGAATAAACTTAACCAAGCAGGCAAGATGTGTACACTGAAAAGTACAACACATTGCTGAAAGCAATTAAAGAGGACATAAATAAATGGAAAGACATCCCATGTTCATGGATTGGAAGACAATATTGTTCAGATGTCAATATTTCCTAAAGTGATCTACAGATTAATGCAGTCCTTTAATGCAGAAAGAGGAAAACCCAATCCAAAAATGTATATGGAAATATCAAAGGACCTTAAATAGACAATGTGATCTTGGAAAAGAACAATGTTGGAGGTCTCATACTTCCTGACTTCAAAACTTATCATAAAGTTACTGTAATCAAAATAGCATAGAACAGGAATTCCTCCTTATCTGTGGTTTTGCTTTCCGTGGTTATTGTTTAATGGGTACAAAGTTTCAGTTTTGCAAGATGAAAAGGTTCTGGAGACCTTTTTCACAACTCAAATATACTTAACACTACTGAACTGAACACTTGAAAATAGTTATGATAAATTTTATGTTATGTGTATTTTATCACAATTTTTAAAACTCCACAAATTAAAAAACAGGAAATACAGAGAAGGATTTGGTTTATCAGATAAAATTTAAAACAAGTAGGGAACAAAAAGCATAGGGAAGTGTAGGGTGCTTTGCAAACCATCTCTGCCATTGCAGAGCCTGAGTCCTCCACCATACTTGACAGGGTCACCTCCCTTGGGCCTTGGGGTCAGTGCAAGTGACAGAGCCAGAGAGGCTTTTGGAGTCCAGCAGGCCCAGGCTCAGTTCCTGCTGCTGCCTCTCACCAGCTTCGGGCCAGAGCCCTCATCTTAGTTTCTTCATCTGTTAAATGAAGGTAATACCACCTACTTTACAGAGTTGAGAGCATTAAATAAACTGAGATTACACAGGCTACTTAGTGCGGGGCCCAGTACACCCAGGTGAACCTCGGTCGTCGGTAAGCAAGGTCCCAGAAGTCCTCCCTGGGAATTAGCCTTCTTCAGAAACACTATCCTCCAACTCTCTTCTCCTCTTACCTCTGTCCTAAGCCTGCTTGTCCACTCTTGGATGAAATATTTTTCTTCCTTTGCAGTTGAATCCCCGGAATAGTGAAAACAATGACCATTGCGTGCTGAGTACCTGCTCTGTCCTGGCATCTTACAACTCTGTTCCAAAGTCTGTGCTGCTTCCATAGGACTGTTCTCACTTCTTTCCATTTTGCAAGTTCTCAGCCTGGCGGCAGTCTCCCTGCCCGAGTGGATGGTGCCACCACCTCTTACTGAAGGAGCGGTTTCTGAGGGAGAGTGCCTGTGCTGTGCAGCTGTCTCCCGCGAGGCGCCCTTTGACAAGTGTGTCTTCTGTCTCCCCTCAATGACACTGTGGCTTCATGGAGTCTCATTGCATGCCCAGCACTTAGCACAGGGCATCCCTGCATGGCTGCGTTGTTCCCTGCATGGCTGCATTTAGGCTTTCCTTTTCCTGCAAGTGCTGCCTCGTCTTTCCTTTCTCTCGTCTCAGCAGCAGGAAGAGCAAGTTCTTTCTCTGCCTCCCCGCTGCCTGGCTCCTTCAGCTATCACCAGCCATCCCCTCTACCCAGCCCTCACTCTGGTGCCACAATTGCTACTTTCCTGGCTTCTTCACGGGGACCTGACATACCCTTGAGTCTCCTGTACCTGAAGAAAACCTCCTTGCCATCCTTCTAAGCAAGCAGTTTCTGTCTTGTCGCTTCCTTTCTGGCTCACATCAAGTCTCTCAGAGGAAGGGGCTAGGGCTGGCGGTGCAGCAAGGGAGAAGACAGGGAGGACAGGCCCTGTGTCCAGCTTCCTCCTAATGCTACTCAAACGACCCACAAGGACAGTGGAGGAAAGCGGGCGACACGCTTCTGGAAGACGGAAAACAGAAGTGAGTGACAGCAGACTTAACCTAGAGACACCCAAAACTTAAGCTCCTGCACAGTGAGAGGCTGACAAGTAGTCAGCTGAGCAGTGTCTGCAACGCTGGAGGAGTCCAGAACCGCAGGCCACAGAGGCAAGGACAGGCCAAGACACGGAAAGGCTGGGAGTGTGCACAAGGTGCAGGGAGACCCCACTGCTTCCCCTCACACCTGGCAGAGGATGGCGGGTTCCTTTCTGGAGAGCCTGACAAGAACACCTCCGCTGGGGACACAGGCCTAGCTGAGTGGTGGTGAGGTGGCACCCTGAAAACAAGCATTGGGGGAAAGTGCAGAGCTCCCAGCGCCGCTCCCCAGAGTCCCGTGTGAGGCCTGCCACCTGACAGCTCAGCCTCACTTCCAAAGAGTGGCTCAGCTTTCCCAGCCAAGATCACATGTGAAGAAAATCTCTTGAAACACAGATACCAAAACAGAGAGAAAAGAGGGAGTTAGGAGAAATGGAGGCAATGAAGGGAATGAAGAAAACTTAAAAAATATATATATATTGAGCCTGTGAATGAACAAGAAGTTGAAAAAAAAAACACACAACAAGAAAAATATATTGGAAATAAATATCATGGCAAAAAAATTTTTAATAGAAGAAATGCAAGATAAAGCAGAATATAATATAGACCTGGAGGAAAGGAGAAAATATAAAAACATTGGAGGCTGAAGTCAGGACCTCCACTGCCGGAATATTGGGAGAGCCAGAAAGAGAACAGAGAGGAAGGAGGGGTAAGAAAATGCCCCCGTGATCCAGGATAAGGAGCATTCAGATCAAAATTCCAGCACAATCAATGAAAACAGAGTCTACATCATCAGAAAATTCTAGAATCTGAGGGATAAAAGGAAGCCCTTAAGAGCCTCCAGGGAAGAGCTCGAGTCACACACACAGGGGACCTGGATCACAGCACACTGACTTCTCTGCAAGAACTCGGAAAGTTAGAAGACAATGAAGAAATGTCTTTAAAGTTCTGAGGGAAATGATTTCTAGAATCCTCTACGCAGCCATGTTATTAACCAAAAGTGGGAGAGAATACACTTCAGCAAAATGTGGCCAACATCCCAGCCAGAGGACGGGACAGGAATGAGGGTGGCCTGGATGGCAGCGACACAGAGAGCCCAGACTAGAGCTGGCAGGGAGGACCTTCCAGCGGATGGTCAGGACCCGGGTTCTGGCCATGCTCTCAGAAACTGCGAGGCTGAATTACAATCCTAGAAACTAAGCGAAATGCAAAACAAACAAAAAAAACAAACTTGAAGCAATTTTTAATTTCAAGGAAAACATAAAGTTGTCCAAGAAAGGAAATGTAATCATAGTATGCTCTGTGTCTTAGCCAAGAGCCGTGTTTGCATGGTTCTAATGCCGAAATAGATCTGGGTCTGACCCAAAACTATGATGAGTCTGTTGGGAGGATGGCGGGATGTGGTAGGAGAGCCAAGGGTCAGGCTTCTACAGTGATGACAGCAGCGGCACACGCTACATGTCAGCAGATCACACAGGACCACGTGTGTTGGTACCCACCGCGGTCTCTGAGGCAGGCTGCTACTGTGACTTCAGTTTACAGTTGAGGAAGCTGAGGCACAGAGAGGTTATATGATCTGCCTAAAGTCACACAGTTAAAGTCTGTGCTTTAGAACCACTATGCTCACCCACTTTTTGAGTAGAAGGGCAAGATATGATTTAAGACATCAAGAAGTAGCAGCGTAAGTAACAATATGGAGATAAATGCTGAACACAACAGTTAAAAGCCTTAAAAGTGTTGCCTCCAGGGAGTGGAAAGGGGTAGGAAACTTCATTTTTCTTACAAAGCAATCTATTGACATTTTGGACACATGCCATTTTAAAAAACTGCATCAGGGAAAGCCAGGCAGGCACCTGGCAGTGGAGAGCTGGTCTGCAGTGTGACTACGGCCCTGCCCGGCTGGCTGGTCCTAGATCGCCACCAGCCTGGGACTCGGCTTCCTCACCTGCAGGTGCTGGACCAAACAGTTTCCAAGTTCTCTTCTGGCCCTTCATGTTCCAGCAACAAACAAGACCAGTGATTTAGAGAGCACGTGTGCTATAACGACAACCAGACAGAGTGATGTGACAGACTGAGTAGGCCCTGCCTACTACTCCTGCACCCTCCAGGTCAGGCGCTGGTCGGGGCAGGAGCCACCTGGTCACACAAATCACTTCTGTCTTTATGTAACAGTCTGTGGCCCAGACCCAGGCAAGTGGTAAATATTTACCTTCACGCTGGAGCCAAGATCGCTGCGGGGAGTCCCGTGAAGCACCACTGCCCTCTAAGACCTTGGAAGGGGAAACACCAGAAGGTGTGGGTGCTGAGCTCCGCTGCGTCAGACTGCCAGGACCTGAGTGGAACTCAGTGCTGAAACCTGGGTTCTCACTGCAGCTGGATAGCAGGTGGTTACAAAATTATATGTATTTTTAGGGTTGGGCTGACCTGTGACTTCCCCTCTCCCTGCAGCTCTGCCCGGATGGCCCTAGTCTTCGTGTACGGCACCCTGAAGCGGGGTCAGCCCAACCACAGGGTCCTGCGGGACGGCGCCCACGGCTCCGCAGCCTTTCGGGCGCGCGGCCGCACGCTGGAGCCCTACCCGTTGGTGATCGCGGGGGAGCACAACATCCCGTGGCTGCTGCACCTGCCCGGCTCGGGGCGCCTCGTGGAGGGCGAGGTCTACGCGGTAGACGAGCGGATGCTGCGCTTTCTGGATGACTTCGAGAGTTGCCCGGCCCTGTACCAGCGCACGGTGCTGCGGGTACAGCTGCTGGAGGACCGGGCCCCGGGCGCAGAGGAGCCGCCAGCGCCCACCGCGGTGCAGTGCTTCGTGTACAGCAGGGCCACCTTCCCGCCGGAGTGGGCCCAGCTCCCGCACCATGACAGCTACGACTCCGAGGGGCCGCACGGGCTGCGCTACAACCCCCGGGAGAACAGATAAGGGGGACGGGCAGGGTGGGCCTAGGTTTGAGAGCCCTGGGGCTCCAAGATGCGCCCAGCCCATGCTGGGTGAAGGCGGAAGCCGAACAGGGCCCTTTCCAATGAATCTGCCGGAAAGGAACCAATCTTTCAGTGGCAGCTGATTTTACAAATAATGTTGAGATACGAATAGCAAGGTGCTTCCCTCCCATCTTTCTACCTGGTAAGAAAAATTTAGGATTTTAACTCCCCTAAATGACATTTAGAGAACTCGTGTTATGCCTAATTCTTCTTCCTCCTCGTGTTGTTTCTGCTGTTGGCTCTGCTTTGAGCTCAAGATAATAATAAATATTTAGGATCAGTGTAAAGACTTGGTGTTGCCGCTAGATTTTAGCAGCCCTACTATACTGATTCTGGCCTGTAACCCCTGAGAAAGCCGATTTTACACGGCTGGGTAGAATTTGTAGAAAAGATCCACAGGGCAAGCATGCTGTATATCAGAGTGCGTATAGCACCATTCTTCCTAATTTTCAGATCAAGCTTCACAGCAAATATTAAAGATTATTTAAATTTGAAGTCGATGTTTTGGGAAATCAGATATAAAAGTGTTGGTACTGTGTTTGACCCCCACGTTTTTTGGTATACTTATTTGGTAGAAGGTTCTTTACATTCTGATCTAGCAAAATAATGAACACCCACTTGCTGGTAGACACAGCTGAGCGCCCGGACTTCAAGTGGAAGTTTATCTGAGCCCAGATCTCAGTAGCCAGACCCCGTCCCTGCCCCCTGAAGGGAGAGCATTTGGGGGTGAGTCCTTTCAAAGAAGAGCCAATGCATTAGTAATTTGTTCTTCAGGCCTGACAGAAGCTTAGCTTCCAAATACAAACAGCACTTAAAATAATTTTAGCAAGGCACGAAGTACCAATTACTACCCACCTCCATCTGATAATTGTCAGCATCGATTCAACTCGGTGCACGGCTCTTGCTTCTGCTTCCCAGCAAAGTCTGAAATGTATTCCAAGGATTTCAGAACCAAATGAAAATGCAGCTGCTGTGATCTTTAGTAACCTCATTCTCTGTTGGGAGAGCTCACTTACTCTTCAACTTAATGGCAGACTGTGATCGCTAACTGCATCTGGCACAAAAACATGATCATTATTTTTAGCTTCTTTTGCTTAATTGGAAACTTGCTTCACAAAAAACACAAAAAGGCTACGCTGGGTCTCAGCTGATGAGCTCGTGGCGGCCCTGTGCTTGATGAGGGCGGTGAGGCAGCCCAAGCTCCTTGTGACTGCCCTGGCTTGTGCAATGGGGAAGGGACCAGGCAGCGCGCTCATCCTCAAAACAAACAAAAACAGTGGAGACAGCACCCCCGGCCAACCAGGAAGCTTCAGGGTGACCTCCAGGGGAGTCAGCCACCAACAGTACACCCACATAGAGACACAGCAGGAAAGGGATTGCCAAAATCTGCATTTGCAGTCTCTGGTCCTTAGGAAGTTTTGAAAATCAGCACCAGGAGTGAGGGCCTCACTTCTAGAAGTAGTAAGGCAATCAGATGAAAAAATGGCAAGTGCTAATTTAATAAAGCAAGGCAGAGAACTGACTGACATTTATATCAATCTCTTAAAAGGATCACAAAGAAATGCTGGTAGTCTACTGGCAGAGCCTGTCGCCTATGTGTACATTGTCTTCATTCAAAGAAAGGGCAAACTAATATTTAGACAAATGCTCAGTTTTATTGATTTAATTTTGACACTAGGGAATCTCACAGCAGAAGTACAAATCATATGTACAAGTATTTATATCAATGAAAATTTCCATTGGTGATTTTTTGGCAGAATATTGGTCTTGACTCTGTGGAATAAATGACGACGTAAACGTAGCTGCACAGGGGTGTTCCTGTATAATGCTTGAATCAATTGTGTGTGAAAGCATCATGCAAATGGCTAATTAAATTGGGTGATGACTGAAAGGTTATAAATCCTTCATTCCAGCTCCACGAGC